TTTACAATCACCGCCCTTTTTCGAATACTTTAGAGTTAATGCCTCAAAGTTATCAGTCTTTTAAACATCACGAATCCGTTTGTCCCTACAAGGAACTCTTCTGTCCCCCTTCCTTGATTTTTCTCCTTGGCATTTATCACTAACATGATATGTATTTATGTTTGATTTTTTCTAAATTATTGTCCCTGGCCCCTATAAAGACTCAAGAGAACTGGGATTTTGATCTGTTTTCTTTTTTTTTTTTTTTTTTTTTTTGAGACACAGCCTTGCTCTGTCACCCAGGCTAGAGTGCAGTGGCGAGATCCCGGCTCACTGCAATCTTCGCCTCCTGGGTTCAGCTATTCTCCTGCCTCAGCCTCCCGATTAGCAGAGATTACAGGCGCCCGCCACCACGCCCGGCTAATTTTCGTATTTTTAGTAGAGACTGGGTTTCACCATGTTGGCCAGGCTGGTCTCGAACTCCTGACCTCAGGTGATCCGCCCGCTTCGGCTTCCCAAAGTGCTGGGATTACAGGCGTGAGCCACCGAACGTGGCCTGTTTTCTTTCTTAATTTTGGTCTATTTTAATTTCCTAAGCAGCTACAATGGTGCTTGACATGCAGTTGGCACTGTGTAAATACATGTTGAATAAAACGCAGGCTACTTTTTGAACTGGTCTGCACGGATTGTGTGAACTGATGTGATGTCAGGGTAGACTAATATCACATTTCTCTCTCTCTGAAAATGTCTTCAAGCAGTCAGACCGTGACGTCCTTCAGTTTTCAAAATGGGAAAGCGAAGGTTCCCACAATTCTCAGAACGCAAATTTCTCGCCACAATTCAAAATGGCGGAGGAGGGTGGGGCCTGTCACATGGTGGGCGTCATAACAGCTTTCCTTTTCCAAACCGCCGCCCGCCTTGCCGCGTCGTCTGCCGTCCCCCTCCTCCTCCCGCGGAGCCTTTTCGAGGAATCGACTGGGATTGGCTAATAGGCTGGGAGTGGGGCTGCGGTGCCGGGACGCGGCATCATCACTTCCTGTTGTGGGCAGTCGTTTCCTGTCGCTGCTTGGTAACAATGGGGAAGATAATGGCTGCCTGAGCAACGTCTCCGAGCAGGCGCTGGGCTAGAGGCGGGTCTCAACCAGCTACTCATTGGAGGCGGGCTTGAGAGCGGCGGCCAGGGAGGTGCGGAGCAGCCTCGGCGGCGGCGGCCGAACCAACCGAGTCGGATCCTGACCCTAAAACCTAGTAAGTGAAGACTTGGGAATCCTGTGAGAAATGAGGAAGAATAATGGATTCTTTTTTTTTCTAGAGCAGAGTGAAGAAAACTAAAATCCAGTTTATTGTATTTCAATACTATGTCATAACAGTCAGGTAATTTATTTTTTGTTGCGTCTCCTGATGATATTTTCAAGATTAGTCTCTTTTCTCTTTTCAGGTATTTTCCACTTGTTCATCAATATGGAAAACTCAGATTCCAATGACAAAGGAAGTGGTGATCAGTCTGCAGCACAGCGCAGAAGTCAGATGGACCGATTGGATCGAGAAGAAGCTTTCTATCAATTTGTAAATAACCTGAGTGAAGAAGATTATAGGCTTATGAGAGATAACAATTTGCTAGGCACCCCAGGTATGCTTACATATATTTAAGGATTTATAAGTTGTCATCTTTGCCCTGTGGTGTTAAATTTCAGGTGAAAGTACTGAGGAAGAGTTGCTGAGACGACTACAGCAAATTAAAGAAGGCCCACCACCGCAAAACTCAGATGAAAATAGAGGTATGTTTTGGTTTTGGTGGGGAGGTGGATAGTTCTCCCTCTCCCCCTCCTTTGTTTTGAACAGGAGGAGACTCTTCAGATGATGTGTCTAATGGTGACTCTATAATAGACTGGCTTAACTCTGTCAGACAAACTGGAAATACAACAAGAAGTGGGCAAAGAGGAAACCAATCTTGGAGAGCAGTGAGTCGGACTAATCCAAACAGTGGTGATTTCAGATTCAGTTTAGAGATAAATGTTAACCGTAATAATGGGAGCCAAAATTCAGAGAATGAAAATGAGCCATCTGCAAGACGTTCTAGTGGAGAAAATGTGGAAAACAACAGCCAAAGGCAAGTGGAAAACCCACGATCTGAATCAACATCTGCAAGGCCATCTAGATCAGAACGAAATTCAACTGAAGCGTTAACAGAGGTCCCACCTACCAGAGGTCAGAGGAGGGCAAGAAGCAGGAGCCCAGACCATCGGAGAACCAGAGCAAGAGCTGAAAGAAGTAGGTCACCTCTGCATCCAATGAGTGAAATTCCACGAAGATCTCATCATAGTATCTCATCTCAGACTTTTGAACATCCTTTGGTAAATGAGACGGAGGGAAGTTCTAGAACCCGGCACCATGTGACATTGAGGCAGCAAATATCTGGGCCTGAGTTGCTAAGTAGAGGTCTTTTTGCAGCTTCTGGAACAAGAAATGCTTCTCAAGGAGCAGGTTCTTCAGACACAGCTGCCAGTGGTGAATCTACAGGATCAGGACAGAGACCTCCAACCATAGTCCTTGATCTTCAAGTAAGAAGAGTTCGTCCTGGAGAATATCGGCAGAGAGATAGCATAGCCAGCAGAACTCGGTCTAGGTCTCAGACACCAAACAACACTGTCACCTATGAAAGTGAACGAGGAGGTTTTAGGCGTACATTTTCACGTTCTGAGCGGGCAGGTGTGAGAACCTATGTCAGTACCATCAGAATTCCCATTCGTAGAATCTTAAATACTGGTTTAAGTGAGACTACATCTGTTGCAATTCAGACCATGTTAAGGCAGATAATGACAGGTTTTGGTGAGTTAAGCTATTTTATGTACAGTGATAGCGACTCAGAGCCTACTGGCTCAGTCTCAAATCGAAATATGGAAAGGGCAGAGTCACGGAGTGGAAGAGGAGGTTCTGGTGGTGGTAGTAGTTCTGGTTCCAGTTCGAGTTCCAGTTCCAGTTCGAGTTCCAGTTCCAGTTCAAGTTCCAGTTCCAGTCCTAGTTCCAGTTCCGGTGGTGAAAGTTCAGAAACTAGCTCAGATTTATTTGAAGGCAGTAATGAAGGAAGCTCATCATCAGGCTCATCAGGTGCCAGGCGAGAGGGTCGACATAGGGCCCCAGTCACATTTGATGAAAGTGGCTCTTTGCCCTTCCTTAGCCTGGCTCAGTTTTTCCTCTTAAATGAGGATGATGATGACCAACCTAGAGGACTCACCAAAGAACAGATTGACAACTTGGCAATGAGAAGTTTTGGTGAAAATGATGCATTAAAAACCTGTAGTGTTTGCATTACAGAATATACAGAAGGCAACAAACTTCGTAAACTACCTTGTTCCCATGAGTACCATGTCCACTGCATCGATCGCTGGTTATCTGAGAATTCTACCTGTCCTATTTGTCGCAGAGCAGTCTTAGCTTCTGGTAACAGAGAAAGTGTTGTGTAATTAAGATCTGAACTCTCAGCTATGTAGCTGATATAGTGATGGGCAAACAGGAATCACTTGCTTTTATGTCCACTTTTTGAGTGGTACTTAAATGTAAAGTAACAACCTGAATTGAGTCATTGCTTTCTGAAGGAATCATTGTCCTTTCTCCAGTTTTTGTTCCAGAATAAAAGGAAATATTTTAAAAGCCACGTTATAGGACCTAAAAATCTGATTTCCGTACCAGTTAAATTGGTAGCATCACTGTTACTGATAATTTATCATATACACTTGTCAATTTTTCCTTTGTTATCTTAAAAGATCTGCCTTAGCAATGGCTCCTTTTTCATGTTGATCTTTAAATTTTCCCACACCATAAGAGAGGAGCAAAGGAAATTACCAGTTTAGACTAAGTTACAGTATGTGTTTCATAAGTGATTAAAGCTATATCATTCCCAGTTATTAGTTAACACAAATTCAGCCACATTCTGAGTATTGTTTGTTCACCTTTCAGACTTGGTGATACTGGACATGTCAGTGTAAATAACACTAAGGTTAGGATCTTCTAAGTGTATAACTGTCTCCTAAGCCCATCACTGTGGCACACTGTAGAGTGAGCTTATAGTTTAATTGAGATATTTATCTTGTGGAAATATTAAAAAGCCTATGCTTGTGTAAGTGAAAAAAAATCACATTCATTTGTTTAAAAATGTAAAGCTATTTTGTAGAGGCTCAGTACTTTTCCAATGCACTGTTGTATGAATGCATTAAAAATTGTAAAGTACCATGCTTAGAACTGAGAAAACTGCTTTTTGTGAGCCAACATAGTAACAAACACACCAAACAAAGTACAAAGCTGCTTTTGTAAGTGTGTAGATGTCAAGAGCAGAACATATCTATAATATTTAATGTGTGAACAGCTACTGTGACATGCAAAGGAAAGGACAGTGCAGAATTAAACCGTGTTGAAGACCAGTGGAAATTGTATAATTTAACTTGGATTTAGGCAGGAAGTGAAATATGGGAGGAGTAAAGAAAACTGAAGAATTTAAAGTTTTCCTGAAGACAGTAATAATGCAGACACAAACTGGTTTCATATGGTGAGAGCAGCCACAGCAGCAGCTTGACCTGGTATTCTACCTGAGTAGATGAAGCAGAAGATCAGCAAGTTTGGCAGAGTTTTGGTTTAAGAAAAACAAACCACTACTACCTAGCACAAGTTAAATTTACAAGTCTGCTCCTCAAAAATGAAAAAATGGAGGAAAGAGACTATAAAACCACTTTTAGCATATGAATTGCAGTTGGTACACATGTGTGTGTTAATAGGAAAGTCTCGAATTTGTGTTGTTTTTGAGATTTGTCATTTAAGGTACCAGTGCACACTTGATCATATTTCATTACTATCTCTAACACAGTCCTAACATCTCAAATTTAAAGACCAGTTGAAGATTAAGGGATTTTTATCCTTTGTTGAAAGTCATGTTGGGTTATTTGAAATTCAAATTTTAATTGTGCTGCCCATATATGAAAATGAGACTGCTGACTCGCTATCTATGGACATGCACTTTATGTTGGTTTCTTAGTAGTAAGAGTAACTTCATGATAACCCCAGTCTTCTTGCCTAATTTCTTTTTTGAGACTAGCTGGGGTTAGGATTAGAATGACTATGGAGCAGATATTTGTTCTTCTGGGAAAAGCTTTAACAGGCCAAAATAGGGATTGAACTTGTCCTTGGCCTTTATCAAAGCAAGCTAGCTACCCAGACGTAGTCAAATACTCTACAAAATAAACAAGTCTGCTTTAGGAATTGTCTGGGTACCTTCACTGTTACCAACTTAGCTGTAAAGATTATTTCAAAGCTCACTCTTCCATGATTTCTTCTGGCTTTCAATCCTATCTAAGTATCAAGGAAATTAACTTGTAAATATGGTAGTTGTTTACTAAGGATATGTACTGCTCTTGCAAGGAAATAATGTCCAAACAAAGCTTCACTTATTTTTTTTAATATAAGCAGATTTCACTGTTTATGGCGCTTATGTAATACATTTTATCTTTTTAAAAATTTGTCCGTGTAAAAGTCAGGATTCCTTTATATTTGTGAGCCTCCTTTTCTCCTTTCCTAAGGATGTAATCTACAGTTTTCAGATCTGCAGGGTAGTCTTGATTGGCTAAAAACAAATCAATTTTCTTCTTGGCATAAAGTGTTTCATTATTATAGGGGTGTTCATTTTAAATAGTTTAAAAACAATTGCAGCACATTCTAAGCATAAGAGAAAGTTATTGACAACAGGTACCTTCCTAATCTCCCAAGACGTACTTACTCATTTGTGAAGTATTAAAGTAAGAGGTAACTCAAGCAGAATGCTGGCTATGAATGTAGATATTGAAGCTATTCATAAACACTGGAAATAGAATTTTAAGCTTTTAGCCTTCAGTGGAATGCACATATTGGACATGTGCATGTGAACACCTTTTTCAGTAGCACTCACGGATTTCCATTCGATTGTATAGAATGAATACAAGTGTTTTAGTGGAATTTGCTACTTAATTTTTAATCTTGCGATGTCCGTGATTATTACATGCTTACTAGTGTTGTGGACATTGAAGACAAGGTCATTCGTAGGTGTCAGATTACAATGGAGAACAAAAATCGTTTTCCCCCCACCCACATCCAAACACCATTCTCGAGGGAGCATTTCTTGCAAAACACCTTACATTTCATTTTCTATCTTTGCACTTTTTCTTAAGTACAGAAAAGTTGTCTTTAAGACCTAGTTTGAACTTCATGCAGTAAGAGGAACAAGGATAAACAATGTTGGGAGTTCACATTGTTCAGAGCATAAGGAAAAGTACCAAAACCCAAATTTTCTTGAATATTTCAGATGTTTTTAAAAACTCACTTCTAGTCTGAAACATTTGAATTGTTTTAACTCTGAGCAGCTGACAAAGTTGAGGTTTTTTTGTTTTGTTTTGTTTTGTTTTGTTTTTTTGAGACAGAGTCTTACTTGGTTGCCCAGGATGAAGTGCAATGGAGCGATCTCGGCTCACTGCAACCTCTGCCTCCTGGGTTCAAGCAATTCTCCTGTCTCAGCCTCTCGAGTAGCTGGGATTACAGGCGCATGCCACCACACCTGGCTAGTTTTTATATTTTTAGTAGAGATGGGGACTTCACCGTGTTGGCCAGGCTGGTCTTGAACTCCTGACCTCAAGTGATGTGCCTGCCTCGGCCTCCGAAAATGCTGGGATTACAGGCGTGAGCCACCATGTCCAGCCAAAGTTGAGGTTTATTAGTACTATTAGAAACAAAATTGAGCAAGTTAAGTTAAAAGTTTGCTGACTTTGTATCAACACTATAGAAGATGAGCCACCTTGTTAATTTGGAATATTTGCTCTGAAAAGAACATGTTAGTTACACCTTAATGGTGTTAATGGAGGTGGGGATTGAGAAAAGTGTTCACATTAGTGTTGGAATGTAGGTAATTGTACAGTTTATAAGACCTTTAGCACCAGGAAATAAAATATGTGTGTGTACACACACAGTTTTTAAAAACGATTGGAATTCATCCAAACCTTAAGATTAGGAAACTGATTGGCTGTAAGTGTTGCCTCAAGTAATGTGTCCCCCGCCCCATAACATGTCTTTTCTGTGCCAAGTATCCTCTCCTAGTGTCAGTGTCTCAAATTATATTTATGAAGGGTTATCACATAATATGCTTTGTATTTAACTACCTGCTTCCCAGGCGTCCATGACATGAAATGGGTGAAGCATCAGCCATGACTTTCGGTCAGTTCCCAAAATACCCAAATGATAGGGAGGTAAAGATTGCAAAATTCCTCTTAAAAGGCCATTTTTACAGCTTGCTAAAATACAGTGGCACCTTATGGTTGTTAATATTTTTTCTTTTAAAGATGGAGAATGTTTTTATTCTTCCCCTTTTCTCCTTTGTTCTTTTGCGAACAAAAAAAATTATAATCTGCCTTATTTGATTTTTTTTTTAAGTTTTACCTTACAGGCTTCCCTGTCACATGTTTTACCATATTAAGTACATAGAAGCCATGTTTGCAGGGCACTTTTATTCTCCTAGTCTTATAAGACTATGCTAATTGTTACTTTCTGAAGTATTCTGTACCTTAGTATGCAAGATTGTTAAGGCACATGTTAAAGTGTCAGGTGTGTTTTTTTCCCTTTAATTCTTCAGTATGTTTATATTCAATAACAGTATTGTAATTCATTGAGTTAACTAGTAAATTGTGTGCTTTTGAAAAAACATGAAAAATGTAAATTGACAGCATACTTCATTTGGAAAAAAGTAAAAGATCCGAGGAACTAGTATGTCACTTATTTATTTTTATTTTATTTTATTTTTTACTTTTTGAGACAGGGTCTTGCTCTGTCACCCAGGCTGGAGTGCAGTGGCATGGTCACAGCTCACTGCAGCCTTGACTTCCTGGGCTCAGGTGATTCTCCCACCTCAGCCTTCCAAGTAGCTGGGACTACAGGCATGCACCACATTGCCTGGCTAATTTTTTGTGGAGATGGGGTTTCGCCATGTTGTCCAGGCTGTTCTTGAACTCCTGGGCTCAGGCAATTTGCCTGCCTCATTCTCCCAAAGTGCTGGGATTATAGGCGTGAGCCACTGCGCCCAGCCTTACTTATTTTTAAATCAGATTTTTTAATCAACTAAAACAGCTATGAGTTAAGTACCTGCCCTGCAAAAATTTTTAGAAAAAGTTTTAGGATTATGAAATTAAGAATTATTTTCCTTAACTGGAACAGTTCTAAAATTTATCTGATACTTCTCTAACAAGTGAGTGATCTCATGTAACCCCAGTTTGTATCTTAAAGGCTGCAGCATAGAATTGAGCTGTATAACAGTGTTAGAACTGTCAAGTGATAATCACAGAACAGTTTGTATCGGTTTTATAATTCTCATGTCTTGATCAGATCTGAAGGAAATAGGCATACCCTCCAACATTCTAAAAATTATTTATTTTTATTAGGATTTGTTTATTAAAGTTCCACGAGCTGCTTTATGGTCAGTTGGGCTGAGTAGTAGATATCTTAAAGACATGCAGTGAAAGTGAACCCTGTCATATCATGGTGCCTCTTTCAAGGTTCCTCTGTAAGTTCCTCATCTTGCAGAATTATTTCAATACCAAGGTATGGTTGAACCAGCTGTCCAGCCTTAACTCTATTTAGTGCCCCATTACTAATGTTCTTTTAACTGGTTTGTATGTGTTTTAACTGTCCAGTGTTTGGATTTTACCTCTTGATAGCTCCATTTGTCCCTGGTGCTGCTTTTAAGGATGTAGGGCCATGTGATCAGGTATCAAGTTGAGTAGGTACGCAGTTGGCCTGGTGATGTATCTGTGCCTGTTTTATCTTCTCCCAGGAAGAGCTGCTTTGGTATAGTTGTTTACTTGGATTCATACAAAGAACAGGGCAGCAATCTTGGAAAGCTTTCTGAAGCTTATAAGAACCTGAAGGGGTTTGGAGGGGGAACAGTAACAAAGGCTGCCTTTATGTCTTTGGTCACAAAGCACATAGATGTATGTTCTGTAAAGACTAAAGTGATTGTTATACCAGGGCTTCCTGACCTTCGGGAGAGACTCAAAAAAGCAGAGAGGAGCACAAAGTGAAGTTAATTTGGTTGGCTTGCTTTATCTGGTTTCTCATTTTCTTTCAATTTAAACCTGAACATAACACCCTTCTCCGATACCTATCCAGCAGACTCCTGGTTGGGAAGCCCTGTATTAAATTTTGAGAATGTACACAGTTTTCTTTTGTACAGTGCTTTACAACTGCTAAAAGTTAACTTGTTTAAAGCAAAACAAGACCTTGAAAGGTCAATCATATTAAAGCTGGTTTGATTATTAATAGTTATCTTTTAGGAAGAAGCTTTTTTCCCTATGTAAGATGTCATACTGCAGATTTAAAATATAGACTATCAATAAAATGCATGAAGTGATCATTTGTGCTTGATCATCTCTCCTTGGGTTTTTCTTTAAAAAGGGGAATCTGCTATAAAGGTTCTGTTGCTTCAAACCAATGTCAAATAGACTTGATTTTTAGAGTCATGGAATTACAGTGCAACCTTGATTTTTATTCCCCTCACTGCTATGAGTGTGGGCAGGTACTGGTTTATATGTTATAACTTCCGTTTTATCTGTGTTGTGTAGTTGAATGGCTTAATCGTTGAGTGGTAAAATAAAAGATTATATTCCAATACAAGAATCCTGGAAAGATTTATGTGAATGACATTTTAAGTAGGCGCATCTTTGCTGTTTCTTGTATTCTCGCCATTGCTCTGACCACTCCCTTGCTTGCCCTGTATATATACAAAAACTTGTAGGTGTGCACGTGTGCTTGTACTTCTGTCTTCCATTTCTATCTTAATCTCTTAAACATATTGCTTAAGCCACTAAGATGTCCTTGTTTCAAGTAAATCGTCACATTGTGACACCTGGTGTATTGTATTATAGTTTCATTTCCTCTGGTGCCTGCAGAGCTATCTGTCATTGGCATCATAACTCGGTTTCTCAGGATAGTTTTGATGTAGTCAGCTCTTCAACTCATGACCTTCCCAAGGTTTTAAGTTTAGTGTCATTCATGATTTTATTATTTGAAACTCAATACCACCATCAAAAAGTTAGTGCTCTAGACAATGAAGCCAAAGCACAGGCATCTTAGGTCAGTGAAAAGGATCCAGACATAAATTAGCCAGGTGTGGTGGTACACAGCTGTGGTCCCAGCTACTTGGGAGGCTGAGGTGGTAGAATCACTTGAGCCCGGGAGGTCAAGGCTGCAGTGAGCCATGATCATGCTGATGCACTCCAGCCTGGGTTACAGAGCAAAACCTTGTCTCAAAAAAACCCCCAGATACCTAGAAGAAAGGATTCGATAAATCTGGGTGGATTATAAACTGAACTCTTAATGGTCATTTTAAAAAATAAGAAAGCAAGGGTCCAGTTTCTTTGAGGTCTTTGAATTTAGACAAGATTTAACTATAAGGCCTTGCATGGATTACTAACTATAATTAAATTAGCTAAACTTTTCTGGTTGCTGTCAGGCATTGTATTAAGTATTCTATATAAATTATTTAATCATCACAGTGACTGTGAGGTGAAAGTATACCACCCATTTTATAGGTAATGCAGCTGAGATACAGATGTTTGGTAATTTGCCCAGGTCACATAGTAAGTAGCAGATTATTTGCAATCATCTTTGATGCAGTCATCTTCCTTGTGCTCTTAATCCCACTACTATATGACTTCTAATTTGTTTCTTAGTATTTATCCCAAGCCCTAGACTAGATTGCTTATGAGGTGTGATTTCTTAGGAAAAACATCAGTTTTGGCTGGTTTGCCAAGAAAAAAAAAGGCCAAATTGGTTTTTGTTTATTTTTTTGTTTGTTTGAGATGGATTCTCGCCCTGTCGCCCAGGCTGGAGTGCAATGGTGCGATCTTGGCTCACTGCAACCTCTGCCTCTGGGTTCAAACGATTCTCCTGCCTCAGCCTCCCGAGTAGCTGGGATTACAGGCGCCCGCCACCACGCCCAGCTAATTTTTCTATTTTTAGTAGAGACAGGGTTTCACCATGTTGGCCAGGCTGGTCTTGAACCCCTGATCCCATGATCTGCCCGTCTCGGCCTCCCACAGTGGTGGTATTACAGGCGTGAGCCACCACGCCCGGCCGCAAATTGTTTTTTGTTTTTTTGTTTTTTGGAGGATTAATGGTAATATACTGTAAATTCAGTAAAGCACTGGGCATTACCAGATACACCTTAGCACTATGAATAACATGAACTATCATTTTAGCAGTTTAAGTGTACCTTGTAATCAGCCCTAGGGCAAACGGTATCAAGGTGTTTTATTTCCAGAAGTCTCAAAATAGACTGGAATAAAAATTTGGTGAATTCATCAACACAGACAATGGGTCCACGTCTTGCAGCTACAGCTGCTGCAGCTACTCCTGCTGTCCGCACCGTTCCACAGTATAAATATGCTGCGGGAGTTTGCAATCCTCAGCAACATCTTAATGCACAGCCACAAGTTACAGTGCAACAGCCTGCTATTCATGTACAAGGTCAGGAACCTTTGACTGTTTCCATGTTGGCATCTGCCCCTCAAGAGCAAAAGCAAATGTTGGGTGAATGGCTGTTTCCTCTTATTCAAGCCATGCACCCTACTCTTGCCGGTAAAATCACTGGCGTGTTGTTGGAGATTGATAATTCAGAACTTCTTCATATGCTCAAGTCTCCAGAGTCACTCCATTCTAAGGTTGATGAAGCTGTAGCTGTACTACAAGCCCACCAAGCTAAAGAGACTGCCCAGAAAGCAGTTAACAGTGCCACCGGTGTTCCAACTGTTTAAAATTGATCAGGGACCACGAAAAGAAACTTGTGCTTCACCAAAGAAAAATATCTAAACATCGAAAAACTTAAATATGGAAAAAAATATCAAAATATAAAAGAAGGAAACTGAACCGTATGTACCGAGCAAATGCCAGGTCTAGCA